CTAGGAAATCGTTCCTGGCCACCGTAAAATAGCACACCCCCTCCTCACTTTCTACTCCTTTTCTTTGTTATTATGTATATGGCAGCAGAAAACTATGCATTTTCTTAGTGGCAATTACACACCCCGCACATTATGCATTTAAAGCGTTGTTTGTTGTTTTGTCGCTTCCATCAGAATACAATCCAGTAGGGCAAGGAGTGTGTGGGGTCGTGTTCACCTGGTATCTCTGGGGACCTACAGCCCGGCACCTAGTAGACACTCAGTAAATATTTGAATGAATGAATGAGGCCCTTTGGCAGCCGGGAAGCCCGTCACAGCCGTTGTCTCCACCCTCTCCCGGGCTACACCAGGCCACGCCGGTAAAGTTGTTTCTCCTCTAGGAGAAACATTCGCTAGGCCTTGTTGCCAACCCGCAGGCGGCTGGGCGCTTCATCCCACCCTCACCCCTTTCCAGCCAAGGTGGCTGATGGGAGTCAGGCTCTCGAGGGCGCATTGCCACGAAACAGCGTGTGTGAGCGCGTTGTCCCCGGCCCCCGGCGCCACTTCCCCTCGGCCTAGCAGCCTGGACTGGGGAAGGACGGGTCTGCTGTACCCGGGAGGTGGAAGGAAAAGCCGAAAGCGGAGAAGTGTGCGGGAGGGGAGTCTCCGCGCGGAGGCAGCCCGGCCTCCTCCAGTGCAGGCTGCGCGCTGGGGAGCCAGCCAGGGTGAGTCACTCCCGGCCGCTTCCCTGGAGGGCGGCGGCCACACACACACCCGCCCATCTAGTGAGGGCCGGGCCCAGCGCTGGCGCCTAGCTCCAGCCGGGCACCAGCGTTTCGCGAGGCGCCGCCGCCTTAACTTCCTTGCGCGCTCACGCCCAGGGGCCGTCCCAGGAATCTCCACGCGCGCTCGCCGGCTTCCCGAGAGGCAGCTGCCCTGCGTGGCCCGCGCCTGCCGGTCCCGCGACCAGCACCGAGCGGCGCACGCGCACTGCAGGACGCGCGTCCGGCTCTCCCCCAGCCTCTATCCGGCCCGGTCTCCTGCCATTCGGGGAGACTGCAGGCCAACCGGGAGGCTGAGTTCGAAGCTAGCAGGGCGGCGAAGCCAGTGTCGCCCGCGGCGTTGAGAAGACGGTGTGGCCCCGGAGAGGGTGGAGACAACTGTGACGGGCTTCCCGGCTGCCCGAAGTGGGAGTGGTGTGGGGCTGCAGGAAGGAGAGAGGAAGAGGAGCAGAAGGGGGCAGCAGCGGACGCCGCTAACGGCCTCCCTCGGCGCTGACAGGCTGGGCCGGCGCCCGGCTCGCTTGGGTGTTCGCGTCGCCACTTCGGCTTCTCGGCCGGTCGGGCCCCTCGGCCCGGGCTTGCGGCGCGCGTCGGGGCTGAGGGCTGCTGCGGCGCAGGGAGAGGCCTGGTCCTCGCTGCCGAGGGATGTGAGTGGGAGCTGAGCCCACACTGGAGGGCCCCCGAGGGCCCAGCCTGGAGGTCGTTCAGAGCCGTGCCCGTCCCGGGGCTTCGCAGACCTTGACCCGCCGGGTAGGAGCCGCCCCTGCGGGCTCGAGGGCGCGTGGTAGTAGTTAACTGCTGCTTCTGTTTTTAGGTTTCAGAAGCAGGCAACAGGAACAAGATGTGAACTGTTTCTCTTCTGCAGAAAAAGAGGCTCTTCCTCCTCCTCCCGCGACGGTGGGTGTGCTGTCCTTTATCGCTGCAGTAAACCCATTTGTAACTTTATTGTTTTCTCTTACAGGCAAATGTTCTGAAAAAGACTCTGCATGGGAATGGCCTGCCTTACGATGACAGAAATGGAGGGAACATCCACCTCTTCTATATATCAGAATGGTGATATTTCTGGAAATGCCAATTCTATGAAGCAAATAGATCCAGTTCTTCAGGTGTATCTTTACCATTCCCTTGGGAAATCTGAGGCAGATTATCTGACCTTTCCATCTGGGGAGTATGTTGCAGAAGAAATCTGTATTGCTGCTTCTAAAGCTTGTGGTAAGTATTAAAAAACAGCATTTTCCTTTTTATTTAATAATTCCTTTCTCTGCTTCTTTTCTAGGTATCACACCTGTGTATCATAATATGTTTGCTTTAATGAGTGAAACAGAAAGGATCTGGTATCCACCCAACCATGTCTTCCATATAGATGAGTCAACCAGGCATAATGTACTCTACAGAATAAGGTACTTTCTTCAGTAAAGTAACTCACTTAATGGAAGCTGACCAAATGTTTTTATTATCTTGTAGATTTTACTTTCCTCGTTGGTATTGCAGTGGCAGCAACAGAGCCTATCGGCATGGAATATCTCGAGGTGCTGAAGCTCCTCTTCTTGATGACTTTGTCATGTCTTACCTCTTTGCTCAGGTATGATTATATTATCTTACTTGTACATGAGTATGAGATATTTCCTTCAAATTTTTGGTTTTAGTGGCGGCATGATTTTGTGCACGGATGGATAAAAGTACCTGTGACTCATGAAACACAGGAAGAATGTCTTGGGATGGCAGTGTTAGATATGATGAGAATAGCCAAAGAAAACGATCAAACCCCACTGGCCATCTATAACTCTATCAGGTAATTTTCTTTTGCAAATCCTTACACATAAGTTGTTTTTCTGTATGTGCTTTTTTATCCCTAGCTACAAGACATTCTTACCAAAATGTATTCGAGCAAAGATCCAAGACTATCATATTTTGACAAGGAAGCGAATAAGGTACAGATTTCGCAGATTTATTCAGCAATTCAGCCAATGCAAAGCCACTGCCAGAAACTTGAAACTTAAGTATCTTATAAATCTGGAAACTCTGCAGTCTGCCTTCTACACAGAGAAATTTGAAGTAAAAGAACCTGGAAGTGGTCCTTCAGGTGAGGAGATTTTTGCAACCATTATAATAACTGGAAACGGTGGAATTCAGTGGTCAAGAGGGAAACATAAAGAAAGTGAGACACTGACAGAACAGGTAATCCTTAATGATATGTTCTTGTTCTTTGTCCGTTTTTAATTTTACATGCTTTTAATTATAGGATTTACAGTTATATTGCGATTTTCCTAATATTATTGATGTCAGTATTAAGCAAGCAAACCAAGAGGGTTCAAATGAAAGCCGAGTTGTAACTATCCATAAGCAAGATGGTAAAAATCTGGTAAGTTTGCTTTATGATTGAATAATGGTTTCAGGTGCTATTTCTTTTTCTTTTCTCTGCTTAGGAAATTGAACTTAGCTCATTAAGGGAAGCTTTGTCTTTCGTGTCATTAATTGATGGATATTATAGATTAACTGCAGATGCACATCATTACCTCTGTAAAGAAGTAGCACCTCCAGCCGTGCTTGAAAATATACAAAGCAACTGTCATGGCCCAATTTCGTGAGTAATACAGACTTAAAAGTAAATTTTTATATTATTCAAATTGCTTCTTCTTTACCTTTAGGATGGATTTTGCCATTAGTAAACTGAAGAAAGCAGGTAATCAGACTGGACTGTATGTACTTCGATGCAGTCCTAAGGACTTTAATAAATATTTTTTGACTTTTGCTGTCGAGGTTAGTATGTCACACTTATTAGTGGTAACACTCCCTCCCTTTCTTTATAATTAAACTTATACAGCGAGAAAATGTCATTGAATATAAACACTGTTTGATTACAAAAAATGAGAATGAAGAGTACAACCTCAGTGGGACAAAGAAGAACTTCAGCAGTCTTAAAGATCTTTTGAATTGTTACCAGATGGAAACTGTTCGCTCAGACAATATAATTTTCCAGTTTACTAAATGCTGTCCCCCAAAGCCAAAAGGTAAGATAATTTTCTAGTTATTTTTAAATTACTGAAGTGATATATATGTATTTTATTTTTTCAGATAAATCAAACCTTCTAGTCTTCAGAACGAATGGTGTTTCTGATGTACCAACCTCACCAACATTACAGAGGCCTACTCATATGAACCAAATGGTGTTTCACAAAATCAGAAATGAAGATTTGATATTTGTAAGTCATTAGATACTCATTACTGTCTTTTTTCATTCTTTTCTTTTACCTTTTTCTCTTGAAGAATGAAAGCCTTGGCCAAGGCACTTTTACAAAGATTTTTAAAGGCGTACGAAGAGAAGTAGGAGACTACGGTCAACTGCATGAAACAGAAGTTCTTTTAAAAGTTCTGGATAAAGCACACAGAAACTATTCAGAGGTGTGTATGTTCTTTATATTGTTCATGTAGTTCAACAATTCTTTGTACTTTTTTTTTTCCTTAGTCTTTCTTTGAAGCAGCAAGTATGATGAGCAAGCTTTCTCACAAGCATTTGGTTTTAAATTATGGAGTATGTGTCTGTGGAGACGAGAGTAAGTAAAACTACAGGCTTTCTAATGCCTTTGCCTTATTATTATTACTTATATTTTAATGCAGATATTCTGGTTCAGGAGTTTGTAAAATTTGGATCACTAGATACATATCTGAAAAAGAATAAAAATTGTATAAATATATTATGGAAACTTGAAGTTGCTAAACAGTTGGCATGGGCCATGCATTTTCTAGTAAGTAGTACAACCTTTTTATCAAAAGATACTATTTGAATATATGTGCGTTTAACTCTAATAGGAAGAAAACACCCTTATTCATGGGAATGTATGTGCCAAAAATATTCTGCTTATCAGAGAAGAAGACAGGAAGACAGGAAATCCTCCTTTCATCAAACTTAGTGATCCTGGCATTAGTATTACAGTTTTGCCAAAGGACAGTAAGTTCTAGAAGGATTATATATAATGTTACTTTAACCCTACTCTGTTCGTATCATTTAAAAGTTCTTCAGGAGAGAATACCATGGGTACCACCTGAATGCATTGAAAATCCTAAAAATTTAAATTTGGCAACAGACAAATGGAGTTTTGGTACCACTTTGTGGGAAATCTGCAGTGGAGGAGATAAACCTCTAAGTGCTCTGGATTCTCAAAGAGTAAGTTTATATAGACTAAGTTAGAATTACTCTTTATTCTCAGTTTGTGGTTCTTTAATTATAGAAGCTACAATTTTATGAAGATAGGCATCAGCTTCCTGCACCAAAGTGGGCAGAATTAGCAAACCTTATAAATAATTGTATGGATTATGAACCAGATTTCAGGCCTTCTTTCAGAGCCATCATACGAGATCTTAACAGTTTGTTTACTCCAGGTATGTATTTGAATGATCTTATTGATTTTCCAATTTAAGGTGATAATATTCTTTATTTCTCCAGATTATGAACTATTAACAGAAAATGACATGTTACCAAATATGAGGATAGGTGCCCTGGGGTTTTCTGGTGCCTTTGAAGACCGGGATCCTACACAGTTTGAAGAGAGACATTTGAAATTTCTACAGCAACTTGGCAAGGTAAATTGTCAGAATTTTTTCAAATAGAGTATGTATTTCCATCCTAATGTGATGTGTCATTTAGGGTAATTTTGGGAGTGTGGAGATGTGCCGGTATGACCCTCTACAGGACAACACTGGGGAGGTGGTCGCTGTAAAAAAGCTTCAGCATAGTACTGAAGAGCACCTAAGAGACTTTGAAAGGGAAATTGAAATCCTGAAATCCCTACAGCATGACAACATTGTAAAGTACAAGGGAGTGTGCTACAGTGCTGGTAAGCTGCCCATTGAAACCTATTTTAAATTCGTAAAACATTATTTCCACCTTTATGTTAAAAGGTCGGCGTAATCTAAAATTAATTATGGAATATTTACCATATGGAAGTTTACGAGACTATCTTCAAAAACATAAAGAACGGATAGATCACATAAAACTTCTGCAGTACACATCTCAGATATGCAAGGTAACTAATATCCTGATTATTTGCTGTAGATGAACTAGCTGAAAGAAAAATGTTTTATCCATAGGGTATGGAGTATCTTGGTACAAAAAGGTATATCCACAGGGATCTGGCAACGAGAAATATATTGGTGGAGAACGAGAACAGAGTTAAAATTGGAGATTTTGGGTTAACCAAAGTCTTGCCACAAGACAAAGAATACTATAAAGTAAAAGAACCTGGTGAAAGTCCCATATTCTGGTGAGTATATTTCAGTATGATAAATGAAATTTCTGTCTTTTAAATGTTATTCATATATTTACAGGTATGCTCCAGAATCACTGACAGAGAGCAAGTTTTCTGTGGCCTCAGATGTTTGGAGCTTTGGAGTGGTTCTGTATGAACTTTTCACATACATTGAGAAGAGTAAAAGTCCACCAGCGGTCAGTGTGCTTTTTATTTACTTTCAGTTTTTTACAAAAAATATTGAAAGTGGGTTTGTTTTAGGAATTTATGCGTATGATTGGCAATGACAAACAAGGACAGATGATCGTGTTCCATTTGATAGAACTTTTGAAGAATAATGGAAGATTACCAAGACCAGATGGATGCCCAGATGAGGTAACAATTTTTTTTTAATCCAGGGTAGTCATCATTTAATTTTGGTTTATTTTCTCCTTTACAGATCTATATGATCATGACAGAATGCTGGAACAATAATGTAAATCAACGCCCCTCCTTTAGGGATCTAGCTCTTCGAGTGGATCAAATAAGGGATAACATGGCTGGATGAAAGAAATGACCTTCATTCTGAGACCAAAGTAGATTTACAGAACAAAGTTTTATATTTCACATTGCTGTGGACTATTATTACATATATCATTATTATATAAATCATGATGCTAGCCAGCAAAGATGTGAAAATATCTGCTCAAAACTTTCAAAGTTTAGTAAGTTTTTCTTCATGAGGCCACCAGTAAAAGACATTAATGAGAATTCCTTAGCAAGGATTTTGTAAGAAGTTTCTTAAACATTGTCAGTTAACATCACTCTTGTCTGGCAAAAGAAAAAAAATAGACTTTTTCAACTCAGCTTTTTGAGACCTGAAAAAATTATTATGTAAATTTTGCAATGTTAAAGATGCACAGAATATGTATGTATAGTTTTTACCACAGTGGATGTATAATACCTTGGCATCTTGTGTGATGTTTTACACACATGAGGGCTGGTGTTCATTAATACTGTTTTCTAATTTTTCCATAGTTAATCTATAATTAATTACTTCACTATACAAACAAATTAAGATGTTCAGATAATTGAATAAGTACCTTTGTGTCCTTGTTCATTTATATCGCTGGCCAGCATTATAAGCAGGTGTATACTTTTAGCTTGTAGTTCCATGTACTGTAAATATTTTTCACATAAAGGGAACAAATGTCTAGTTTTATTTGTATAGGAAATTTCCCTGACCCTAAATAATACATTTTGAAATGAAACAAGCTTACAAAGATATAATCTATTTTATTATGGTTTCCCTTGTATCTATTTGTGGTGAATGTGTTTTTTAAATGGAACTATCTCCAAATTTTTCTAAGACTACTATGAACAGTTTTCTTTTAAAATTTTGAGATTAAGAATGCCAGGAATATTGTCATCCTTTGAGCTGCTGACTGCCAATAACATTCTTCGATCTCTGGGATTTATGCTCATGAACTAAATTTAAGCTTAAGCCATAAAATAGATTAGATTGTTTTTTAAAAATGGATAGCTCATTAAGAAGTGCAGCAGGTTAAGAATTTTTTCCTAAAGACTGTATATTTGAGGGGTTTCAGAATTTTGCATTGCAGTCATAGAAGAGATTTATTTCCTTTTTAGAGGGGAAATGAGGTAAATAAGTAAAAAAGTATGCTTGTTAATTTTATTCAAGAATGCCAGTAGAAAATTCATAACGTGTATCTTTAAGAAAAATGAGCATACATCTTAAATCTTTTCAATTAAGTATAAGGGGTTGTTCGTTGTTGTCATTTGTTATAGTGCTACTCCACTTTAGACACCATAGCTAAAATAAAATATGGTGGGTTTTGTGTGTGTGTGTGTGTGTGTGTGTGTGTGTGTGTGTGTGTTATTTATACAAAACTTAAAATACTTGCTGTTTTGATTAAAAAGAAAATAGTTTCTTACTTTATTTTTACTGGTATGTTCTACTTTTTTGAAAGTTGTACTGAAGACTTCTGATTTTGGGTTGAAGGGAAGGAAAAGGAAGAAATGTTTTTTACATTCATTATTATACTTAAAGCATTTTTAAAGCATTTTAATAGTTCTGGATGCAGAAATCATCTAAAATGACAGTGAATTAGGTTTTAAAAAGATTTTAGATTTTTTTGAAAGTTTAATTTTTATTTGTAAAGACTCCTCAAGGATTTGTATATGCAACACAGTAAGGAGATCTTCCATTTTACTACCTTTCAAGTGAAAAATAGCCTATCATACAATATGCTTGATTTCAGATTTTCATACTAAAACTTAACTACATACTTAAAAGTAGGTTCTTATCAAGGGTCTCTAACATTGCTTTTTAAAACAAGATGTGAACTAACTTTTCTTAAACATTTTTTTAAATGCTTCATCTTTTAGTTTTATATAAAGAATCCCACATGTACATTCTTGTTTTTAGAATGGGGTGACTACCTTATTATAAAATTCCAAGTTTCCAAGAGACTTCTTTTCATTGAGGCTTCGTAAAGTTTTCCATTTTGATTCTGACTACACATAAAAATAAGATAACCCTGTAGTTATTAAGTTGGTTCTGTACAAGAAACAGGTAAGTAATTATTGTACCAGTTAATGCCAAAATATTTTTCACGTTAATATTCTTCAGAAACAAGGGTAAAGGTATTCTTAGAATTATGTAATTCTGTAACTATTCCAGTATATTAAGTTATACAATCTTTATATAAATGACTTTTTCCATGGGTACTTGTTTGGAAAATAGTCACTTTTTCACGCTATTTATATATGCTGCCAGTAACACTATAATTTGCTATGGAAGAGTGTTCTTTTAACCTAAGGCTTCTAGTTTACAGTCAAGTGTAATTTTCATCACAACTATAACTTCTGGTATTTAAATTTTATTTAAACAGCTACAAAAGAGTTAGCAAATACCTACAGTTCTGTATCTATAGAGCCAATCTTGATGGTGGGTGTGGCATTATGTGCTCACTTTATTGAGCCTATGTTAATTTCTTTAGCATGCTCCCCCTAAATTGAAATAGTGATGTAGTAAATATTCAGAAGCGATTTTCTTTTGCATTTTTACCTAACCAAGGAAACGGGCCACACACCTTGGTTTAGGGATGTTGTGATAGCTTACCTTCCAGTTTTTAAGAAATGCTTCCTACAACTGCTGTCAACCACTGTATTGTCTTTAATGAACACTGTTGTATCCCATCCTAATTCTTGTACTGAAATTATTTCTCATGAAAGTTTCTCTAATATTTCTAATGAAAGTTTCTCTAATTTGGGGGCATAATGTACTAAGAATCAGTTTGCTGTATATTAGAATAAATAGTAACAGTAAGTCAGCAGGATTATCCAAACAAAAGACTAGGTTTTATGAGATAAGCTTGATTTAAGAAAAAAACAATTAAAGTATGAATATCAGAAATACTGTGTGTTTACTCTCAGATTTTAGTTGGTTGGATTTAATATCAAGATAACTAGCTGCTAAGCGTTTCATAATTCTCACAGTGATATTAGATTTCAAAATGACACTGAGAGAACTGAAAAACTACATCAGTCAAATTCATGTATGTATATCATATAGCCTTTAACTTTTTACATTAATCAGATTCTTAGTAAAATGCAGACTGTATACCTAAATATTAAAATATTTACTTTTATAATCTTACCTTTTATTTCAATATAAATAAAATTCTTCTTAGGTTAAAAAATTAATTTCAGTTGTGTTTATGCCAGATGGCAT